AAAGATAGAGCATGAGGTGTAAGCTTTTGGCTTCCATTTTCCTCTTATAAACCAATGACATCTTCAGTTCCAGAATAGCTTTTTAAAAACGTGACTTCTGATAAATGTTGGCAGAACTGGTGCATTCCTAAAATAAATTATGTATGCTCAGCTTTCCCTACCCAAGTTCATCCCTAAATGACCACAAAACTGCCCACCACGAACTATGCTTAAGAGAAGTCTGGACATAATGGTATAAGTGTATATAACACGACATTGGTATATTTAAAAAAAAATTCATGCCTAGGGTCAATTCTGATAATCAAATTTAGACTGCTGCAACAACCGTAACTATTGTTGATATATGCGCAGTTTAAAAGTGAAGGGCGGGGGTAAGGGGCAGAAACTGCACACAACAAACTTCCAAATTTTGTCTCCCTTTTCAGGCAAGTTTCAGCTCCACAAATCTAAATACCCTCGCCTTTAAAATATCAGTGTCGTTCTGCTCTTAAATCCTCATCCCGTTGTACAAGGAAACCTATGTCTCTCTTCCCCAAATTAAGAATACGAGAAGCCTTCCAGGTCTGCAAATACCAGAAAGCAGCTGCGCATGAAGTTTTATGGGGCCCCAAGGCTCTGAGAGTGGGCTTGGAGGTATGGAAAACACATCCCAAGGGAAAAATCTGTGAACCGCACAACTGTGGTTGGAAACGAAATAGGAAAAAAACTGCGCGGAACCGGACGTCATCAGCATTTCGCGGTACACACGAAGAAAACAACCGTAGTCGGGTCAAAACTGGAGCCGTGTCTCCTCAGTAACGAGAGTAAATGGGGGCCCGACGCGTGAGCGGCCAGCCGGACTGAGACAGAAAGTACTCAGAGCGCCATTTACCGCGCCCTCGCCCCGCCCCGTAGCCCCTCCTCCCGTCCGCCCTGCGCGCCAGCCAATCCCCTCGCTCCATCCCCTTCCCATCGCAGACCCCGCCCCCGCGCCCGGGATGTTGAGCCCCCGCGGCGTGACGCGAGCACGGCAGCTCCTCCCCCTGCGTCTCTGGCCTCGCCGGTCTTGGGGGGATGGTTCCATCATGGCGTCAATGCAGGTGAGAGGAGTTTGCTGCATCTGGGCGGGCCAGTGTTACATGAGGTCTTTCTTTGTATTTTCAGACCACAGGAAGGAGGGTGGAAGTATGGTTTCCAGTAAGTGTGTGTTTTTTTGCCAATCCTCTTCAAAGGACAAATTATTATTGATGTTCTTTTCTAGAAACGACTACAGAAAGAACTGTTGGCTTTGCAAAATGACCCACCTCCTGGAATGACCTTAAATGAGAAGAGTGTTCAAAATTCAATTACACAGTAAGTATTTAATTTTAAAAGGGCTCTTTGTTCTTAAGTTTTTAATTTGCCTTTTCTATTCTAGGTGGATTGTAGACATGGAAGGTGCACCAGGTACCTTATATGAAGGGGAAAAATTTCAACTTCTATTTAAATTTAGTAGTCGATATCCTTTTGACTCTCCTCAGGTAATTGCCTTGCTTTAAATTTTTTTTTTTGTTTGAGTTTTAATGGAATTTTATTCTCTCTTAGGTCATGTTTACTGGTGAAAATATTCCTGTTCATCCTCATGTTTATAGCAATGGTCATATCTGTTTATCCATTCTAACAGAAGACTGGTCCCCAGCGCTCTCAGTCCAATCAGTTTGTCTTAGCATTATTAGCATGCTTTCCAGCTGCAAGGAAAAGGTAAGACTTTTCAGAATTATTCCAGATAATATTTTCAACCTATTTAAATTATTTTTTGTTTCAGAGACGACCACCGGATAATTCTTTTTATGTGCGAACATGTAACAAGAATCCAAAGAAAACAAAATGGTGGTATCATGGTAAGCAGTTTGAATTTGTAATAACTTTTTAGTTTTAATTATCTTTTTTCTCCTTTTCTTAAAGATGATACTTGTTGATGCCACTGTTATCATCCTCCTAGCAGAAGATAGTCCTACTGAGAAAATGAGCACTTTGATCATTCAGTCTTTGAACTTTAACCTTTGACTGGAAGTGACCTATAGGCAATGAAGACTACTTCCTTTTACTGCATTTTTACTCGTGTGCATTCTGGGCGCATGTTGATCGCTGGTTCAGTCCAGGCAACTGACATGCTTTTATTAGTCATACAGTATTAATGCAGGTGTCAGGAAATGTCAAATATAATTCCATTTTTTATTTTTATTTTTTTAAGCTTTTGGAAAAGCTCCAGGTCCTCATGTATTGTGCAATAACAATGACTTCCTTGGCGGTTTTGGTACGTTCATTGCCGGCAATGGGCGTTGTAACAGGAAAAGTTTTCATTAACTCCTGCCATTCAATGATTAATGCATGATAGGGCCTATGAAATGAACTTACTGGTTATAGTGGGAATATAAATAAAGTGAGGGATCCAACATTACTTTAAAAGTCACCCCAACTGTTTATATTTGGATTCTATGCACTGTGATCCTAAGGTTAACAGCATGAATTAACATGCGTCTTTAAAGGACTGTAATGAAAGATCATTGCATATTTATTGAATTGTTTATATCTACTGTCAAGTTGTTTTGACATGGAAGATTTTCAAGTAACATTGGCAGAGAGGTACAGTATGTTATCCCTATGGTGAAAATAAATTAATTTGTTGTATATAGTTCCTCAATCTCTGAAGTAAAGGTATGAGTAATATAGGGTATGAATGGTTTAATCAAGGCTTTATTTTGGAAGTAAGAAAAATGGCAGTGATGATTAAATTGCTGCAGTCCATAATTTGGGCTTGTTATTTGTACATTAAAGATTTTTTCCAAGTAAGTTACACTCTGTTAACTTCCTGCTAGCCATCAGCATGAGCCCTACTGCCTAAACACTATTTCATTTATTTATGTTTGGAAACCCCGTAAACATTTTTGTTTGCAATCTTGTTTCTTTTGTTATAAGTCAAGTTTGAATGTTACAATACTTTTATTGAAACTTTTGTTAAGTTTTTTCTTGTAAATTTTCTTTACTTGTGAGTATCATCTTGTCCTTTAATCCTGTACCCTAAAATAAGAAATACATTTTTGACAGAGGCTTAATGTTTTAACAAAAGAGTGTGGACATTTTTATTTTAAAATTTAGGCAAAAGTCACTATCAAATGGTTGCTTATTTGTCTCACACAGCCATATAGTTTTTCCTGGAGGGTTTTGTTTTGTTGTTGTTGAAAAGACTTTGCTTACAGCTAGATGAAACTTTCTATAGAAAAAAAAAATTGTTGAAAGGTCCAGTTCTCAGTACCATGTGAGTTAATGATACTACAACTAAGTTCTTTTTAAAAAGTGATTAATGTATTTTATAAATTACCTTTTCACATATGCAAAATCTGTTTCTACTACAATGTTATTTTTACTAATGCCTTATTGTTGCACTCTTTTTGAAATATCCTGCAGTGAATATATGAATCAATTTGGGCTTAAAACTGAAAGCCAGTTGGCTGAAAGGTTTGAAATACGTACCCCAGTAAAACCATTCAATCAATAATTGGTAAATAATATTTTAAAATTGTTTTTAATCTGTATAGATGACATTTTGTAGCTTTGTACATGTTGTTAATTAAGGGCATATAATTTTACACTCAAAGTATAATTGCTGAACTCAGGGGTGGGTAGACTTCAAAAATATGTCTGCTATAGAAATAACTTGAAAAAAAAAATTAAAACCGTGGCCAGCCACCAAATTGTGGACACTGTTTATATACTGCTAGTTAACAATTACCACTTTTAAAAAATTATAACCGTTTTTGTTCTATCTTGACTAGATAAATTCTCACAATGATCTCTGTCAGTTTTATTAGTTGGCCTGTTTAACCAAGACAGAAAGTCTTTGAATTACTCATAGTTTTAAACTGCTTTTAATATGAAAATTGCAGCTGTAAATTATGTATTTTCATATTTTGCGTAACTGCTCTACACTACTGTTTGACTTGATCTTCTTCTGGGGGTTAGGGAGAAATCTGTCTCCATATTGCTGGTTCTCTTACCAAAATGCTTTTATAAAGAAATGACCGGTGACATTTATTCACCAAAGGAATTAATATACTGAGTCAAAGATTAACAATGCTATACTATAGAGTAATAGGTCATATATAGCCTCAATTGAGTTTTTTATGACAATATTTTAACATACCTCTCTCTCTACATATAAATACCATAAAGTAAACTAAAATGACACAGAGGAAAGTAGAGGAAAATGAAATAATTTCGGTACATCTTATGGTTTAAAGAGTAGAAAATAAGATGAAATATCCTAAAATATAGGAGCACAGACATTTAAAATTCATAATCAGGCTAACAACACTCTCTTGAATTTAGGAATCATTGAAAACTCCTTGCACTTAGATTTAATTTATATGTTAGTTACATTATTAAAAGTCATAAGGCATTTATCTGAGTCATTGCTCTACAGAGAGCAATTAATGGCTTGTAATAATAAAAAGAATATTTCTCTGTAATGCATTGTTGAAAGACAACCAGAATATCAAGAAAATGTATATAGGAATATGCTACTTGCCTCCTCCCTGCATTTCCTCGTGGGGCACTATTTGCGACATAGGCCTACAGAATTAGACTTTCATACTTAGAAGATAAGGTACACTCTTCTTCTTTTATTTATTTATTTATTTATTTTTAGGCCATTCTTCTGGTTTGCCAAATTCTATTAAGACAGTGATACATTTGCTTCCTTATTTATGCATGCTTAGATCATGAACATGATGCCCTTCTTTTTTTTTTTTTTCTTTGGTCAAGTAGGGATTAATGCCATAGGTTTAGAGAGAAGGATTGTTTTCAGTTTTTAAGAGAATTTTTTAAAAATACATTTTATGGTTCTCTTAAGGAATTAATATTCACTTCTGAAGGACTTACTTGTAATATATAATTTATCATTTTAGCCAGCAGGGAAATAAATCATTTTTAATCCCCAGAAGAAAGTGCTGGAAATAGCTTCTATATAGTCAGCAGTTCACCTGGAGAAAGATCTTAATTCCTTGTTGTTTTGACTAGGAATATCAATATTTGGTATAAAATAACTAGAATAGTTTATTACCTTTTCCCTCATGAAATTTTAAATATATGCAAATATATATATCATTAGATTCCTGTGGTGGATAATAATTTCTTCAGATTCTAAAACAGGTGTCTAGTGACTGCTTAATTGTTTCCAAGTTGCATCAAAGATGAATTGGTAAATAATGGAAATGAGTAGTGATATGAAAATGGTTATGTAACTACATATTACTTGTTTCTGGTAATCAAGTCTTATTTTTTAAAAGCCTATTGTTTTTCAGAATTGAGATATTTAAAACTTGTTATAACTTCTTCCTAAAAATAGAAGAGAAGAGGAGGTACTGTGTGTTACAAAAATTTTTTTAAATAAAGAATTCAGTGTCACTAGTTCTAAGCCTTTATGGTTACTGCTGCTTATATTTCTTGATCTCACTTTCATTAATTTTTTTGTACATATCTTAGCTGAATGCTTAAAATTTACAATTATTTGTAATTGTGTATGTAAATTGCTTTTCAAAAAGAACTGAAGCTTAACCATATTCTTCTTTTCTGAGGATTCATTATCAGAATCAGCTACTATACTGTTCTGTGTTATAGTAATGCCGTTACTGCCTGTGCATGATTGAGGTCTGTGAAGAAGGTGTCTTTTAATCTGCACCAACTGGCCCCAATCCTCTTTGTAGTCCTTTTTAAATTGTTTTAAATCTGTCCTTTATTTTTCTTCCTATTTTTCTGCCTCTTCCCACTGATGTCCAATGTGTCAGTCTTCCGCAGTTTCCTTTTCTCACTTCTAATTTATTCTCTCTTTTTTTTTTCTGAGGTTAGGGATTCTACAGAAGGACGATTATTAAAATTATGCCATGAATTTTTGAAAAATTTAAAATGCTCTCCTACAAATAAAATACATGGAGTTTCTGATACTAATTTCAGTTTGTCAGTAGATGGCTAAATTTGTTGAATAATTGACTACTTGGTAAATGAGCTGTTAGCTGTAATTAGTTCTTTAGTACTAATATTAAGGAAATTTTGTTATTTTCGGATGAGGACTCTCCCAAAGCCAAATTATTGTCCAAGCAAATTATTTATTTTTTCCATTTAAATTTCTAAGTCATTTTGAGATGTGGAATGATTATTTTTATTATTTATTTATTTATTTATTTTTGAGACGGAGTCTTGCTCTGTCACCCGGGCTTTAGTGCAGTGCACGATCTTGGCTCATTTCAATCTCCACCTCCTGGGTCTAAGCGATTCTCCTGCCTCAGCCTCTTGAGTAGCTGGGATTACAGGCATGTGCTGCCACACCTGACTAATTTTTAGTAGAGACAAGGTTTCACCGTGTTGGCCAGGCTGGTGTTGAACTCCTGACTTCAAGTGATCTGCCCACCTCAGCCTCCCAAAGTGCTGCGATTACAGGCATGACCCACCACACCCAGCCTGGAATCATTTTTTAAAAATAATTTGTGGGAGACTTGCTTTCTCAACATAAATTGTGTGTGGGTTGTTTTTTGTTTTTTGAGACGGTCTTCCTCTGTTGCCCAGGCTGGAGTGTGCAGTGGAACAGTCATTGCAGCCTTGACCACCTTGGCTCAAGCAATCCTCCTGCCTCCCGGGTAGCTGAGTCTACAGGTGTGTGCCACCATGCCTGGATGGATAGAATTTTTTTTTTTTTTTTTTTTTTTTTTTTTTTTTTTAAAGACACGAGGTCTCACCATGTTGCCCAGGCTGATCTTGAATTCCTGGGCTCAAGCATTCCTCCTGCCTCAGCCTCCCAAAATGCTGGGATTACAGGTGCAAGCCACCATGCCTCGTCTGTTTGCCGATTTAAGACAGGTTTATGTACATCATTATCATTAGAGGCACATAGAATCTAGACATGTACTTGAAACTTAGCTCTCTATCCTGAAAGTTGAAGTTAGGGTTCTTTGATCCTGGTGAGATGTTAATTGTAATTTTAATTTTCATATGTTAATATTGTGACTTGTATTTTGTGATGAGTCTCTAGAATGATTAAATGACTATTTTTTTATGAAAAATTTTTTGTTAATAAAATATCTGAGGGTATTTTGAGTATGTGGAAGGAATGCCTGAATAGAAGCTGATCTATCTTAACATACCTCAAGAACTCCAGTTTTAATATGGTGAGTGAGGAGTTGACTGGGAAAAGGAGAGATCCAATTCTTGTTCTAGTCCTTGGCACATACACTCTCTGGGTTTTGAGAAAAGGATGGTCCTACAACGATTCTAAGTTGTTTTCTCATTGGTCCTACAACAATTCTAAGTTGTTTTCTCAAAGGCAAAAGCATGATTTCAAAATGACATCACTTGTCAGATTTTCTGGTGTATGGAAAGATTTAATAATCCTGCCTCTTTTGAAGCCTGAAACTTACAATTTAAAGCCTGAAATCTACCATAAGGAACTTGGTAAATTGTGTCAGATACCATGAAAATGCATCTTTTCATAGTTAACCACAGATTGTTTATGTAAAGGCAAATTGGTGGTCAGGTTCAAGGTAAAATGGATTATTGGGTTGATTAGTAGCCAAAAACTAAATGCATGTTCAGGTCAAAATGAATTTGTTTGTTTTAGTTGGTGCCATTTTCCTTTTATTATTCAGAACTACAGAGTGTGCATTTTATTAATAGGAATGAAAGCTCATGCTTGAGGATTTGAATAGGGTGGATGTATATATTTTATAAACTCAAGTTGCAAAATATGTAAAGTCACTACTTTTTAAATAGAATATAAATGTTAAAACAGACAAATCTATGTTATATATTTTTTAATACATGTATCAGACTTGTTAGTTGAATGCAGATTACTTTGCTTTATGGAATTTCATAACTTTTAATAATAAAGCAGTTGTTATTGGATTTTTTCTGTAGACTTGAATACTAAATGGGATAGATACCAGACCTCTTTTTGGTTTATGACGTAAAAGTATTTGTACAGTAGTTTCTCTTCACAAAAGACTGAATTTTAAAGGATTATAGAAACAGGAACATGTCCATTTCCAAAATGAGTGCAACAGAATGAAGATAGTCACTTAAACCATCTATTTAACACATCACCTTTATGTAATATGTAGCTAGTTTTAGTGTTTTAATAAGTCCCAACTAAAGACTGAGTGTTTTCAGTGAAGATGGAAATGGAGACCCAGGCACTTGCTTAGAGTTATCGTGAGTCCGATGTTCCTGAACTTCAAGTTGTACAATTAAGGGCATACTCTAAGAACTTCTGGATGCTTTCTGGAGTATACAAACAGATCAACTAATGACTTAAATGAGTGACTCTTGAAGCTGCAAGAAGAGGAAAGAAATAACCACAAGAAGGGGCTATCTCAGCATCTGTTATTCCTGACAGGAGGAATTAAATATGCTCTGCTGGTAATTCTAAGCTTTTCTGCAGGGGATCTGCTTGCCCCAGGAGCACCTTAGTCCTCATTGAGGCAGCCATTCTGCCATAAAAACGATCATGTCTCAAGCTGTTCCTGCCGTCCTACACAACTATGTTAGTAGATGGTTAGATAAATATATGAACCATCTTTTGTACTTTGATGATGCCCTTTTCCTTTATTATAATCCTTAATTTCTACTTTCCATAGTAGGATTTGACTTTTCTCCATTAGTTTAAGCTACCCTGGATAAGTGACTCTGTTTATGTCCTCCCTATATTTCTTACTCATTTTCACACTAACATAACACGTAACAAAATTAAACATAAGCTAAATTGAAGAAGCAAGTGAGACAGCTAAGAGTTTTGTGTACTTGGACAACAAAGCTCAAAGCCACTGTGGTTATCTGTCCTGTTGGGAGCCCCTTTCAACCATTTTTTTAGTTGCCTGTAAGATTTATTTTTAATGTTTGCCTGCATAATGCAAAATACATAAGTGGGAATCCCTACGCCCTTTACAGTTAAGTGGATTATGGAAATAATAAGGAAAGTTTATCAACTAAGGTAGGAAATATCTTCTCATGTCTGTATCTGGCCTTCAGGGACTTAATGTGGGTGAATATATGTCATTAGACAAGATCCTAATATAGATGGCTGTATCCTGCAGATAGCCAATTCAACATTAAAATTTTATGTTTCCATACCTCAATGAAAACATATTTCTTTTATCCTGTTATAATTTAATGACATTCCCATCCAACTTAATCAAGCAATGATACTCAGTAGTCCTCTCCTTGCATTTTTCAAGTCCTGTTGAGTGTAACTTTAAAATGTCTCTGAGATTTCTACCTTCTCTCCAGTCTCCTTACCATTAGGGCCTTTCACTACCTGGCCTTGGTGTCCCTAGGCTGCTCTTCAGCTGTCCACAAACCTTGTTTCATAAGCAGTAGCAATGCAAGCTTCCACTGCCGTCTGCTAATGTTCTTCCCTCCTAGAATGTTCATGATCTGCGTTTCTACCTGAAAGGTCTAGTTCAAAGGTAGCTGAAAGGTTATCATCCTTGTCCTTTCTTCTCTCCCTACCAGTCATCTATCCTGAACTTTTTAACAGTAGGGACAGTGTTGCAATTGTGTTTGTGTCCCCAGCACGTAGCACACAGTACCTAGTATACAGTACCTGTAGCACATAGGCATTTAATAAGTGTGTATTGAATTAACTTGGTTATGCTTGTATTTTTATCCTAGCTTTCTCAAAGAAACTTAGGTGCTAGCTATTTTGAAACATATATCCAGAACCACCACCTGAGTAAAATGTATAACAGGACCCTGCTCTTTCTATCCCAGAGAGTTTGAGAAAACTACTTTTAAATAAATCATTAATCATTCTTCATTGGTTTTGGCTTTTTTTATAGGTGTTTCTCA